CATGTCACAACCAGGACACTGACACCAACTGTCCCTTGAATGAGACCGTGTGATTTTGTCCTTCACTTTCCTCCCTTCCGCAGCTCCTGGAGGGAAAGGGCTCTGTTCTCCTCTCCCTCAGCTTTCTCCCTGTGTTACCCCTTCCTTTCCTCAGGGCCTTTCCATCCTGAGGGAGAACAGCACAGTTTGGTTTCCTGTGTCCCTTGCTGCCACGCTGCCGCGATTCTCCCAAATGTTGGTGTCCTTATATTGCTTATTGGGAATTAATCATTTCCTTTCAACATTGTGGCTTCCCAAAGAGCGAAGTTTTGCCCTCTTTTCTGGGGATGGAGATGTGAACTGGACCGGCAATTGAGGGGTGCTATGCTTGACGGGGATCTCTTCCTTGGATTCTGCCTCCCTGCACCCTACTTCAGGCACCCCGTGGTCTTTCAAATCTGCCACCGTGAGGTCAACTGTTCGGTGCTTAGGATGGAGTGTCCAAAGCCGTGGGTCCTTTGAGCCTTGTGAAGTCTTTTGTTTTGGTGGGTGCTGGAGGGGCGCACCTTTGGCCTCGCACGGTGCGGTGCTTCCGGCACCCCCAATCCTTCTACCGTGGGGCTCCGGCGTGAGCGCCACGTGCACCCACGCCCCGCGCCCCGTTCCGGTCCCCGCCTGCCGCCCGCGCCACTTCCTGACGCGCCCGGGGACCCACGGCCCCGCCCCGCGGCCGGGCTGGGCGGGCGGCGACCGCGGCTGAGGTACAGGTGCCTCGCGGTGCAGCCGGGTCGCCTTCCAGCCCGTCCGCCTCCCGACCAGGGCCCGCGCCCCGTCCCGCCTCTCTCCCGCCCAGCCAAATGCAGGCCGCCGCCCTCCCTGAGGAGATCCGTTGGCTCCTGGAAGGTAACGCCCTGGCGCAGGCCCCCTCCAGTGCTGAGCCGAAGGCCGAAAGGGGACACCAGGCCTCCCACGGCCAGGCTTTCTTTACGGCTTCGTCACTCACCTCCTTCTAGAACCTTAAGGCTTCTAGAGCCCTCAACTCCCTAGAGCCAGCTTTCCATCCTCTCACCTCAGGGCCCCTTTCACTCCCTGGAGTCCCACATCTTCTTTTGCCTTGAGGCACCTCCACGCCTCCACTTCACCTCCCCGGCTTCTAAAGTCCTCAGGCCAGGTTCTTGGTCCCCCATGCCACCTTGCCTGGTCTCCGACCTGTCCCTTTCTCCAAAGGACTGCCCTACATCTGTAGGGTTTCCCGTCCCCCTCCTTCCCCAGCCACGACTTCCTCACCTCTCACAGAAGACCCCAAACCTTCCTGCTTAGAGGTCCCCGAGGCTCTCCAGGGGGCTGCGAGGGGCTCATGGGATCCCCATGGGCCAAGGCCAGGTGGTTGACGTGAGTTTTTGTCAGTGCGAAAACCCCAGCCCTTTCTGTTTTATCAACTTTCCTTTTCTTTTAGATGCTGAAGAGTTTCTGGCAGAAGGTTTGCGGAATGAGAACCTCAGCGCTGTTGCAAGGGATCACAGAGACCATATTCTACGGGGCTTTCAGCAAATCAAAGCCAGGTTTGTATAAACTGGTTCCATTAATCTTCTTCTAACCTTATTTTCTGTCTTTTTTGTCCCTCAGGGGGAGACATTGGACAGGACAGCTCTGATGATAATCACAGCGGGACTCTTGGCCTGTCCCTCACATCCGATGCACCCTTTTTGTCAGATTATCAGGATGAGGGTGAGTGTTATCCTTCTGGATTTTGGGTGACTTCAATAAAGCATTTTGCCATTGGTCCTTTTAGGAATGGAAGACATCGTAAAAGGAGCTCAAGAACTTGATAACGTAATCAAGCAAGGATACTTGGAGAAGAAAAGCAAAGGTATTGGTCAGACCCACAGATTTCAGAACATTGAATTTATGTCCCCTACTGCTGTTCTGTTTAGATCATAGTTTCTTTGGATCGGAGTGGCAGAAGCGATGGTGTGTTGTCAGCAGAGGTCTCTTCTACTACTATGCTAATGAGAAGAGTAAGTGTTCTTCATTTACACAGCAGCATCTCCTAGGGATACAGGGAGCTTTCCTGTCTTGCAGGCAAGCAGCCCAAAGGGACCTTCCTCATTAAGGGCTACGGTGTACGGATGGCCCCCCACCTGCGAAGAGATTCCAAGAAAGAATCCTGCTTTGAACTGACCTCCCAGGATAGGCGCAGCTATGAGGTAGGACGCATCAAGGAGATGGTGATCCTTCTAGTGATAAATTAATTCACTGATTTTTCTCTAGTTTACAGCTACTAGTCCAGCAGAAGCCAGAGACTGGGTGGATCAAATAAGTTTCTTGTTAAAGGGTAAGTGTCATTGTTACAGAAATAATACTTGATTCTTGATTCATTCTCATCTTTGCCTTGTTAGATCTGAGCTCCTTAACCATTCCATATGAAGAGGATGAGGAGGAAGAAGAAAAAGAAGAGACATATGATGATATTGATGGTTTTGACTCCCCAAGTTGTGGTTCCCAGTGCAGACCCACTATCTTGCCTGGGAGTGTGGGGATAAAAGAGCCTACAGAGGAGAAAGAAGAAGAAGATATTTATGAAGTCTTGCCAGGTGAGAAATTTTGTCCTCTGATTATCTTATGCTAATTGCTAATACTGATCATTTATCCCCCCAGATGAAGAGCATGATCTAGAAGAGGATGAGAGTGGCACTCGACGAAAAGGAGGTATAAGAGCTTCTAAATGCACAGGCACTGGGTTTTAACTTTGATTTCTCCTCTCTTTGATCAGTAGACTATGCCAGTTACTACCAGGGCCTATGGGATTGCCATGGTGACCAGCCAGATGAACTGTCCTTCCAACGGGGTGACCTCATCCGTATTCTGAGCAAGGTAAGGACAGAAAGTGTGGGGCTTAAATAGAAGGAGAACAAACCATACACTGTGCTTATTTTAGATGAAAGTTTCTAAAAAGACTTTGTGGCAAGAAGCAAGCCCTGATGGAAAGGTTTGTGGGTTTTTTTTTAATAACTTTTTATATTCTTATCTAAAACATCTTCATTGAACAATTTTGTATAATTTAAATCTTAGCCCTACCATTGAGAATATATGTAGAGTTATGGAATAGTGAGCATGTATAATTCTGAAGCCCTAACACAGTCACTTGTAGATGTGCATCCCTACCTTGAAGACAGAAACACTTCCAAATTGAGGATTTCAGGTCTCCTGGGAGCCTCTCAGCATTTTTCCAATCTTTCCAAACATCTGGGCAAAGAGAAATCAGACTTTATAGAAAACATTGATCCCAGAAATTCAGTTCTCTTTGCCATCCTAAAACTAAAACTCAAGAATCAGCAACTTAATAAAAATGCAGTAAATTAGCACCTTTAGACAGGAGCAGGGTTCATTCAGAGCTGGGGTCTGCCTGACTGAGCCAGTACTCTCTCCATTTTAATAGTTTAATAAAAATTAGCATAATTAACGAACATCTGTATGATCCAGAGTGGTGCAATTTGGCACTTGGAAACGAGGGCTTAAACATGATTGCTGTGAGTTTAATGTTGTTTTAATTCTTTTTGGCACTGTGCAGTGAAATAAACGTTTGGTGGTGATAGTTCTCGGCCGGATCTCATTTGCATTTTTCTCCCT